GAGAGAGAGAGAGAGAGAGAGAAAGGGGAGAGAGGAAGGGGGCCAAACTCATCCTTTTATTCCAAAATAACGAACCCACTCCTACAATAGTGGTATCAATTCATTCACGTGGGCTCTGACAATGAATGCGTCTTAAAGGTCCCACCTCTCAACACTGTTGCCTTGGGATTAAGTTTCCAACACGTGCACTATAGGGACACATTCAAACCACAGCATGCTGCATCCTCTGATGTCCACATTGTGGATGGAGGTGGCAGCTTATCACCTGGAGCTCCTGAAGAAATTAAAGAGGAGACACATGGTGACGCAGCCCACAGCCTGGCGTTTTTAGCATCTCAGAAGCACTGACAGGGACCCGCAAGCTTATGAGAAACTGTTCAACTCATTGGGCTTCCTCAGAGCTTGGGAGACCATTAATGTGGAAGACACTATCTGGACATGTTTCTCTTTTTTCCACCTGTCTAGATTTTCTTTCAGGATCGGGGAGACTTCTGGAGTAGAAAAGCCACTCCAGAACCCTTCCTCCTCCTCCCCCACACCCCGCCTCATGAGCGGCTGCCCTCCGCGTGGCATGGAGTCCCCGCGTCCACTCAGAACCCTTCCTCCTCCTCCCCCGCGCCCCGCCTCCCCCGCGCCCCGCCTCCCCCGCGCCCCGCCTCCCCCGCGCCCCGCCTCCCCCGCGCCCCGCCTCCCCCGCGCCCCGCCTCCCCCGCGCCCTGCGTCACGTGCCCCTGCCCTCCCCGACGCCCCGCCCCCCACGCCCCTCCTCCCCCACGGCCCGCCCCCCCACGCCCCTCCTCCCCCACGGCCCGCCCCCCCACGCCCCTCCTCCCCCGCGCCCCGCCTCCCCCGCGCCCCGCCTCCCCCACGCCCTGCGTCACGTGCCCCTGCCCTCCCCCACGCCCCGCCCCCCACGCCCCGCCCCCACGCCCCGCCTCCCCCACGCCCCGCCCCCCGCGCCCCGCCTCCTCCACGCCCCGCCTCCCCCACGCCCTGCGTCACGTGCCCCTGCCCTCCGCGCAGCATGGAGTCCCTGCGTCCCGGCTCCACGGTGCGGGAGTCCTCCGTGGTGGCTGAATTCGCCTTTCAGGCCCTATGTTCAGGATTTGTGATCTGGGTTTTAAAAACATTTTTTTAAGCGTACAGTTGGCTGACCCTGAGTGAATTCGCTGTTGATAATCTGCTTCTCCCTGAGCTGCTGTCGCCCACACTCGCCGCTGGCCGTGCTTGTTTTTCTCCTGGAACTGGGGCCGGTGTCCCTGTTGACCTTGTCCCGGGTAGCTGAGCCCAGGGGACTCTCCTTCCTAGGGTTACCGCTCAGTATCAGCACAGCCACAACGTCCAGCCAGGGAGGGCATCCGAGGCCCTCAGCACCCACCCCGGGGGTCCGGCCCGCGTCAGGCTGCGAGTTCCCGAGTCCCTGGACCCAGCTGTGCCTGCTGGGGTCAGCGCAGTCTGTGAGCCTCGACCCCCAGCTCCCAGCAAGGCCTCCCAGCAAGGCCTGTCGGAACCCAGCGGAGACCGGCGGCTGGGGCTTGTCCTCGAGCGGGGGCGCAGGACACGGGGCGCGGGGCTCCTGCCCTTGCAGCGTCCTGTCAGGATGGACGACCCAAGCCAGACGGCGCTCCCTCCCGCCACACCTGGCCGTACTGGCCTCCAGCCATGCCGGTGCTGCCGAGGCCCCCGTGTGGGACAGGCCCCCGCTCCCGCCCGTCCTCCTGGCTGCATCTGCACCCGCCCGTACCCGCACCGGGCCTCACTGGCCCCTTCTCAGACCGGCACAGCCAGGTAGGTCCTCCCTAAGCACCACAGGTCGGGGCTCTCTGGACCCCACTCAACCTTTGATTTCCAGAAACGGGAATCCAAGTCCAGGGTTTACCTCTGGGGCCCTGGGGACCACGTGGCTGCCTAGGAAACGCAGCCCAACAGCAGGCTAGCTCCGAGGCAGAAGCCTTTTCTCCAGGAAGGGCCGGCGAGGAGCCCGACAGCCAGCTCCACGGAGAAGGCCTCAGAGCGGGCAGGCCAGGAATGCCCTCCCGCCCACCCTGGGAGACCGGCCCCTCCTCAGACCGTTTCTGGGAGGTCGAACACCTGTCCACTTTGATTTTCCCTGACTTCGCAACATCTGTTTACGAACGGTTTTGCCCAGCTCATGACTTTTTTGGGGAGTTTTTGTACTAGAACTGTTGAACTTTGCTTAGGGACATTACACAAGACGCAAACTGCAGGAGACGTTTGGGAGACACACGGCAGGCCTTGTCCGGAATCTTTTCTGTTTACCGAAAGTTCATTTGATTTTCATGGCCAGTTAACTTGAGGCCTAGGGACAGTGCCGGATTGCAGCAGGGCAAGGACTAAACATCTGGACCCTAGGAGAGGAGGAGCCCCCCGAAGCCCCGCCTGCCACGCCACCACCACTCAGCACCTGAGGAGCTCCAGAAGCTTCCAGAAGCTCCTGGCCAGCTTCACTCCAGAGACTGATT